TCGGTCAGAATTCTGCAGATTATTCCTGGAAATACTATTCAGTCTCATGTCTACTGTGAAACAAAACCCCCTACTCCCGTAAGATCCCGCCTCTCTACTTTTCTCCAGAATTTCCTAACCCGGATGGCTTCTCTTCTCTTCCCTCTGCGTGCGCCTAAAACGGAGCTTCGACCCAGAGGGGACCCGTGAAGCGGCGACTCTGCGGATGGGAAGTCCCCCTCCCTCCGGGCCCTGGCGGGGACTCACTTCCAGGCACTGAGAGGCCGCTGGACGGGAGCACAGGGCGCTGCAGAAAGCGCTGGGACCTGGGTCTCTGGCTCAGCTGACCCCCTGACCAAGGCCGGGAGACGCCCGCCGGGCCCCACGGATTTGGCCTGGACCCCCCGGCCGCTCTGGGGTGGAGAGCGGCGGACAGTGCAGGTGGCGGAGGGGGCCACAGTCCTGGTCTTCGACGCCGGCTCCGGGCTGTGCTCTCTGCTGAGACCCAAGGGTCCTCCCGGGGATCCCGGCGCCCGGAAAGCACCACCGAGTCTCAGGCGCGCCCAGGGCGCACGGGACCGGGGCTCACGGCACCGGGGCGCTCCGAGGAGACTTCCGCCAGTGCAGGGAGCCTGCGAGGACACCCCAAGCTGCCTCCAGGGACGGGGACGGAGCGAGCCCTGCCCTGAGCGCCCCAGGAAGGGAGCCGGGTAGGGGGGGCCGCCCCGCCCGTCGGACCACCCAGCGCGCCGCCTCCTCCTCCCTCCCCCCGCGGCGGTCAGAGGGTCACCCAGACGCCCCACACCGCTCCCCTCGGCCGCTTTACCGGTGGCTGGGGCCTCCCCCGCGCCGGGATTGGATGCGAGAGGACGGGGTGGGGGCAGGCGGGGGACCCCAGGAGCCCAGGTTCCCGCTCCGGCGGAGAGAAGCCCGCAGTGCAGTCGTTGCTGGGCCGCGTAGAGAGGGCTCTGCGCGAAGCCGGCGGGCGGCGCGGAGGAGGCGGCAATTGCAGCCGGGACCCCCAGCAAGCGCCGAGCGCGCCAGGATGTTTGACAGCTCGCAGTATCCCTACAACTGCTTCAATTACGACGCCGACGACTACCCCGCCGGCAGCTCCGACGAAGACAAGAGGCTCACGCGGCCCGCGTACAGGTGACTGCGGGGGCGGTGCTGGGGCTTTGGGGTGGAGACCCCGCCTGACCCCCGGGCTCCGCAGCTACATCGCCTTGATCGCCATGGCCATTCAGCAGAGCCCCGCGGGGAGGGTGACCCTGTCCGGCATCTACGACTTCATCATGCGCAAATTCCCCTATTACCGCGCCAACCAGCGCGCCTGGCAGAACTCCATCCGCCACAACCTGTCCCTCAACAGCTGCTTCGTCAAGGTGAGCGCCGCCCCCGACGGGCCCCGGGTGTCGCCGCTCCCAGCCCCTCCCTCCGCGCGCGCAGGTGCCGCGGTCCGAGGGCCACGAGAAGGGCAAAGGCAACTACTGGACGTTCGCGGGCGGCTGCGAGTCGCTGCTGGACCTCTTCGAGAACGGCAACTACCGGCGGCGGCGGCGGCGGCGCGGCCCCAAGCGCGAGGGGCCGAGGGGTCCGCGCGCGGGGGGCGCCCAGGGGCCGTCGGGTCCGTCCGAGCCGCCCGCCGCTCAGGGGCGCCTGGCCCCGGACAGCGCTGGCGAGGGCGCCCCGGGCCGTGAGCCCCCCGCCAGCCCCGCTCCCCCGGGGAAGGAGCACCCCCGGGACCTCAAGTTCAGCATCGACTACATCCTGTCCTCCCCAGACCCCTTCCCTGGGCTCAAGCCGCCCTGCCTCGCACAAGAGGGCAGATACCCGCGGCTGGAGAACGTGGGACTCCACTTTTGGACAATGTGATGTGGAGCCACCCTGGAGGCCCCTGCAGTTCA